CGTAACTACGCCAGCATTTCACTAGTAGTGAAATAAATGACGGGCGTGTGAAGTCCAGGTCTGTCTGGATTCCCCAAAGCCCCTTACACCATACTACCTTTGGAAAAGCAATGGAAAAGAAGAAATCAGGCAAGTGATGTATGGACCCATTATACTTCCCCCACTCTCATTTTAATATCACCTTGGCAAAGCTGAAGAGCAGACATCTTCGTGCCTCCATCAGTTATGCCCTCTGGGAGTCTCAGTTCATCCCTTCACACGCGGGATACTTAACTCTGCGGGATCTAAACCCTGGCCAAAATAAATTTTAAAGCTGGAAAAAATCCACACTGTACCCTTTGCATTGCCCTAATAGGCTGAAAATAGCCATGATAACCAAATTAAGGGACAGCGGCTGAGACTCAGACTCACTCCTTGTACACATTTTACTTAGGAAGGCGGGGAGGGGCGTGAAGTTAAGCCCTCAACAATTATTTCCTTAATTTGGGAGAAGGGCCTTCAGCTGGCGTCCCTGGCTGATTCTCAGCTCTGCTCTTGCTGAGTGGACAAGTCTCGGAGCGGCCCTGCTGTGTGCGGGGGACAAGCGGGGTGGGGAAGGCTGAGCGGGGAAAACGAGGGGTTCTCGGGTTGGAAAACAAAGAGAAGGAATGGATTTGGGGACCAAGGGCGTGGAGGAGTGTCAGATTTTGAGCGAGGCTTCCTGCATACTGAGTGTAAAATTTCGCAGGAGGAGTTGGGCAGACCGAGGCAGATTTGGCAACAAAAGGGTCCCGGGCTGGGCAAGTTTACGAACCGGGATGCGAGAACAGAGCTGGAGAGATTTGACGCGGAGCGCGAAGAAAGCGGGCTGAACTCGCACTGCGCCGCTGGCTCCCGGCTAGCGGGCGGGGTCTCCAGGGAGCCGCACCTCAGCCCACCCTGAGGGCGGGGCTGGCCCGGCGGTTACATAACAAACCTGTGAGAGCGGCTGGGGGCGGTTCGGGCGCTGGTGGGGGCGGGGCAGGGGCGGGGCCAGGGCGGGGCCAGACCTGCACCGGGCCAGGCAAGATGGCGGCCATGGAGACCGAGACGGCGCCGCTGACCCTAGAGTCGCTGCCCACCGATCCCCTGCTCCTCATCTTATCCTTTTTGGACTATCGGGATCTAATCAAGTAATGGGACGACACGCATGGCAGGGGTGGGGTAAATACTATCGGTGAATCTGGTTACTGCCAGCTGTTGTTATGTCAGTCGAAGACTTAGCCAGCTATCAAGTCATGATCCGCTGTGGAGAAGACATTGCAAAAAATACTGGCTGATATCTGAGTGAGTATTCGAGGAATATGTACTTCTGAAAAGATTTAAAATCTCATGTTTTTCATCTATTTAGGGAAGAGAAAACACAGAAGAATCAGTGTTGGAAATCTCTCTTCATAGATACTTACTCTGATGTAGGAAGATACATTGACCATTATGCTGCTATTAAAAAGGCCTGGGATGATCTCAAGAAATATTTGGAGCCCAGGTGTCCTCGGATGGTTTTATCTCTGAAAGGTACTGGGAATTCAGGGTCCCTTTCCCCGTTTTTCACAATTCACTCTTTTTTGTGCCTTTATAGAGGGTGCTCGAGAGGAAGACCTCGATGCTGTGGAAGCGCAGATTGGCTGCAAGCTTCCTGACGATTATCGATGTTCATACCGAATTCACAATGGACAGAAGTTAGTGGTTCCTGGGTAAGATATTCAATGTTTTGGTTATTTTTAATGTATTACATGTTTGAGTCTGTATGCTCCTCAGGTTATTGGGAAGCATGGCACTGTCTAATCACTATCGTTCTGAAGATTTGTTAGACGTCGATACAGCTGCCGGAGGATTCCAGCAGAGACAGGGACTGAAATACTGTCTCCCTTTAACTTTTTGCATACATACTGGTTTGAGTCAGTACATAGCAGTGGAAGCTGCAGAGGGCCGAAACAAAAATGAAGTTTTCTACCAATGTCCAGTAAGTAGAACGTGTGTTTAAATATGGCATTATTTTTATCGATTGTATTCTTTTTCTCACCTAGGACCAAATGGCTCGAAATCCAGCTGCTATTGACATGTTTATTATAGGTAGGAAAGAAAAAAGTCTTTTTTCCCCCTTCTTTTCTTTTTTTCTCCCTTTCCTGCTTTATAGGTGCTACTTTTACTGACTGGTTTACCTCTTATGTCAAAAATGTTGTATCAGGTGGCTTCCCCATCATCAGAGACCAAATTTTCAGGTATTTTATTTTGGGTCTTTTTGGATTGAAATATTTTAAAATGTTTAATTTTTAAATTACCTAGATATGTTCACGATCCAGAATGTGTAGCAACAACTGGGGATATTACTGTGTCAGTTTCCACATCGTTTCTGCCAGAACTTAGCTCTGTACATCCACCCCACTATTTCTTCACATACCGAATCAGGTGAGAATTTTAAATGGGGTCACCTTTCAGTTTTTTGTCTCTACCACCCCATTCCCTTCTCTAGGATTGAAATGTCAAAAGATGCACTTCCTGAGAAGGCCTGTCAGTTGGACAGTCGCTATTGGAGAATAACAAATGCTAAGGGTGACGTGGAAGAAGTTCAAGGACCTGGAGTAGTTGGTATGGAACCCAAGATTTAGGTTTATACATTAACTTTGGTTTATTGTTACTGTTTTCCCTGCAGGTGAATTTCCAATCATCAGCCCAGGTCGGGTATATGAATACACAAGCTGTACCACATTCTCTACAACATCAGGATACATGGAAGGATATTATACCTTCCATTTTCTTTACTTTAAAGACAAGATCTTTAATGTTGCCATTCCCCGATTCCATATGGCATGTCCAACATTCAGGGTGTCTATAGCCCGATTGGTAAGTTAAATTTTCCTCTAGTGCTGATTTACATGACTTTGTAGGGTTAACACTGCAGATAAGCCAGGCAAATAGTTAGTTTATAAATAGTGTTCCAGAGAACCCTAGAGATTTTGAGAAAGTATCTTGGGGGTCATGTGAATTTGTTGAGAGAAATGGACAAGTAAATGAGGCTCCATAGTCTCTAACCAGAGAATTTCTGCTGTTTTAAAGATTCAACTTGTTTTTCACTGTTCAGTGGCCTAAATGTAGATTATGAGAAATACCACATTAGACCAGTAGAATCAGCTTTAAGACTGGGAAAACAACTTCTTACAGTGTTTTTGCTCAAACTTCCAATTTAATGTCAAATAAACAAATATTCCATAAAGATCATTATAAAGAAAATTTAATGTGTGGATGTGTACTTTTGGCAGTCTCTCTGGGATCATTTCTTAAGTCAACTAGGTATATTTTTTAAAATCTCGTTTTTAGGGTTACCTTATGACAAGTGTAACAGTAACTCCAACCTTAGAGACTATAACATGATTAAAGAAAGTTATGAAGCTCCAGTTATACAATGGGGATAAAATATGAATTATATACCCAGAATGCAATTGAGTTGTAGGTGTTGAATCTTTGGAAAATGCCCTCTAGCTTCTGGAATGACCCTGATGGATGGGTTTAAGTTTGGAAAGATGGACATGATATTAATCTGATCCAGAGCTGACACATTTTCAACTCCAGTTTGAAAAGAGAAGGATGATAATGAGACTTTGGGCCATTACCTGTGTGGCATATCTAGTGAAAAGAATCTACAGTGTGCGTTTGGAAGTGAAGATTTAGATTTCTTCCCAGTGGAGGAATGCCAGAAACTGTATTTCCAGTACTGGGAATTTGCTGCTTTGCATAACAGAATTCCTTTTTTGACTGGCCCAGTATCTGTATGAGTTTGGAATAATCTTTTCCCTAAATGTTTGATATGATTCATCACTGAAGTTATCTGGGGCTAGAGTTCTGTTTGTGGGAAAATTTTGAAATTTGAATTTAATTTCTTTAATATTCATATTTTCTATTTCTTCTTGTTTCAGTTTTGGTAATTTGTGCCTTTCAAGGAATTTGTCCATTCCATCTAAATGTTGAATTTATTGGTATAAAGTTATTGACAGTATTCCCTTGATATCCTTTTAATGGCTACAAAAGCCATAGTCACTTGTCCTCTTTTGTTCTTAATATTGTTAATTTATATCTTCTCTTTTGTTCATTGCTTTAGTTAGGGGTTTGTAATTTTTATTGATCATTTAAAGGAGCAACTTTTGGTTTTACTAATTTTCTCTATTTGCTTATTTTCTATCGCATTGATTTCTGCAGTTATCTTTATTTCTTTCCTTCTACTTTGAGTTTGCTTTTCTTCTAGCTTTTTTAAGGTAGAAGTTTATATTAGTAATTTTAGAACTTTTCTCTCTCCAAGCACTGTTTTAGCTGCATTTCACAAGTTTTGATGTGTTTTCATGAACGCGTAGTTCAAAATAGTGTCAGATTTCCCTTGTAATTTAATTTTGATCTATGACTTTTCTAGAAATGTGTTAATTTTCAAACATTTGGGGGAGTTTTCAGTTATCTTTTGGCTATCGATTTTTTAAATTTATTGTGGTTAGAGAATTTGCTCTGTATTTTCAATCCTAAATGTTTTATGGCCCAAAATTATGGTTTATCTTGGTAAATGATCCTTGTATATTTGAAAATAATGTACATTCTGCTATTTTGGGGAATATTACTCTATAAATGATAGGTCAAATCGGTTGACAGTTTTTTTCAAGTCTTCTGTATACTTGCTGATTTTTTTTTTTTTTGGTCTTTGTCCTATCAACAAGTGAGAGATGATTGTTGAAATCTCCAAATATAATTATAGTTTTTTGTTTCTCTTTTTAGTTCTGTCAGGTTTGCTTCATGTATTTTGAAGCTGTATAATTATATGCAAATATGCTAAGGATTATTATGTATTTTTAATGACATAATTCTTTCATCATTATGAAATCTCCATCTTTATCGCTGATAATATTCCTTGTCCTAAAGTTCAAAGAGCATTGAGGTGTGTTTTGGCAGGCAGTTGAGTTACTATTGGGTCGACTTGATCCTTTGGAATCTTGTTTGTTTTTAATGTTTGTTAGGGTGGGTGTAAAGTTGTCTTTATTTAAGGACGGTGGTTGTCAACTTTCAGTCTCATGACCCCCTGAAACTCTAAAAACTTATTGAGGACTCCGAAGAATTCTTGCTTATGTGGATTGTATTAATGCTTACCATATCAGAAATTAAAACTGAGAAATAAGTAAAACAATATTTACTTATTAGTTCCTTTTCAAATGACAATAATAAACCCATTTCATGTTCAGCTCTCTCTTAACTATGTTCTTTCTTATTAGTTTTCGTTTCCTTCTAACCACAAATAAACATATAAAATCTTGACCTGCCTTGTGGAAAATGTTTTCTCTCAAGGATGAGAAATAAAATGAGAATTCTGGACTTACTTCTTATCAACATTAAAAAAGCCATGGGGGTTGTATTTGTTGACCTTTCCTGTTTGTATATTAGTTTTCTGATATGGAGAATTGTTCTGCTTTTTCGTCCTCTACCAGTCTGATTAATTCGTAGGCTTAACACTTCCTTTTTCTTTCTCCTTGGAATGCCTCTTGGGATATGCATTAGTTGGTCTTATGTCTTTTCTTGGTCTAGGTGGTGTGTGTGTTTGGCTTGTTTGGGGCACTTTTAGAGGCTCCAGCTGCACATTTCCACTCCTCTCTGTGTGTTCCTCTCTGCATCTGCTGTTTGTGTGTGTACACTTTTTTTCTGAGCAATCTTTCTCCTTAGCCACATTGAGTTCTTTAACAGTTTTTCTGTTTTCTTCTTCATTAAGATAATTAATAATCATACTACTCACATATCATGTTTTAGAACTTCCTAAGCCTTTCCCTTTCCCACCTTTTGGACCTCCTAACTGAATTTCAAAGTCTTCATTCCTTAGATTAAAAAAATAAATCCAAAGATAAAAGAATGTAATGTCTTATAAGTCGTATCAGTGTATATTTTCTCTGTTATTGTTGTTAGTGTTATAATAAATCCTAAGTGACACAATTCCTTTCTCCTACATTAATTCATTTGCTTGTACAACAACTATTTATTGAGCACTGTGATTAACAATATAATCAAATTCCCTGCCTTGGAATTTACATTCCAATTCAAAGAGACAAACTGTAACAATAAACACTATGTCCTTATATTAAGTAGTAATAAGTGCTGTGGAGAAACAGCAGAGTAAAGGGGATAAAGAACGTATTGTTAGGTTGTTCTAATATAAAGATGTGTCAGGAGAGGCCTTGGTGACATTTAAGCTGAAACGTGAAAGGAGCAGAGGGAATTAGGTGGATATGTGGGAGACGAGAGGTCGAAGCAAAGGAGCAGCACGTGTGGAGGTTCCGAAACAGTAATGTGCTTGGTGTGCTTGACCCAAGGAGGCCAGTGTAGCTGGAGTGCAGTGAACAACAGGGAGAGGGGCTGGAGATTAGATCAGAGTGTTAATGGGGTGGTGGATCACGTAACACCATAAAAGCCTTGGTGGAAGGACTCTGGCTGACATCACGCCCCAAGTTGCCCCATACTTTCCAGAATACCAAGTAGGTCCTTGCTGTTCAGAATTCTGTTCAATGTAGCAGCCCCTCCCATTGCGTCTTCAAATGTGTGAGAGAGAACATTGACAGCAGAGTAAGTCATGGCTTGATTACAGACATTGCATGGGCAGAATTGACATTTCCAAGAGATATTCAGATGCATGTTCAACATCACTACTGTCCTAATCTGAGAGCCTCCAACAAGGTAATTTTAAAATAGAGGCTGTCATTTCCTTCCAGTGTGGGTTGATCTTAGATATATACTTATAACGAATCGGCAAAGTGACACTGTGATTTCTGAGTTAGAAAAAGGTAATATTCCTTCAGCCTAGGGTTCTGTCTTTCTCTCCTGGGACATGTGTCTTTGACACCCTGAGCCACCATGTAAGAAGTCCAGCTACCATGAAGCCGTCATGCAGAAGAGACCATGTAGAGACATCACACAGAGATAGAGGGAGGCACCCAGGAGCCCCAGCTGTTTCAGACTCCAGATATTTGGATCATCCTGCGCGGGTACCAGACATGTGAATGAAGAAGCTCGTGAGATGACTGCAGTTCCAGCTACCATCGGACTGCAACATCACGGGACACCCCAACCCAGAACCACCCCACTGAATACTTCCCAAACACCAACCCACATGAACCATGAGAGATAATAATGACTGTTGCTGTTTCAAGCCACTAAAAAAATAAAAATATTTTTTTAAAAAGTAGAGGCTACTGATGGTTGAATTGAAATGATGTGTCTTTATGGTAGGAGCTCAATAAAAATCTTAGATCTCTTGTTGACAGTGCATAAAAGTTACCAGTAGAGGTCATACTTGATTAATATTTTCATATCCTCTTTTCTGTAAGTATATAGCTTAATAATTATTATTCAGTATATGAATATAAGCTCAGTAAAACTGTATCTTGGATTGTTACAAGTGGTCTGTTTGCTACCTTCTGTGAATTACCAACTACTGTGTAAAAAATAAGTACTGGCTTAGTGAAATATTTACCATTAAAACCATACTGAGCTGGGCTGGGTCGCATGCACCTGTAGTCCCAGCTACTCGGGAGGATGAGGTGGGAGAACTGCTTGAGCCCAGGAGTTTGAGGCTAGCCTAGGCAACACAGCAAGAACTCGTCTCTAAGAAAAAATAATAATTTTTTTAAAAAGAAGATCTTCCATTAAACAACAACAAAAAAATCACACTGAGCATTATTTAACACAAGATATAGAATCCACTCCAGAATCTTGCATCAGCATGTGTGTTGTGAGAATCCACTGTTCAAGTCTATGGAAATTCATATTTGGCGTGTCTGGTTGTTTGAATTCTAGATAAATGAGAATTTACATGAAATAACTAAAAAACTGATAGATGCTCTTCTTATCAAAAGATTGTTTTCTCTTTCAAGGAAATGGGTCCTGATGAATATGAAGAGATGGAAGAAGAGGAGGAGGAGGAAGAGGAGGAAGACGAGGATGATGATTCAGCAGATATGGATGAATCAGATGAAGATGATGAAGAGGAGAGACGGAGGAGAGTCTTTGATGTTCCCATTCGCAGACGCCGCTGCTCACGCCTTTTTTAGCAAGCCTTCTGCTGATGGAAGCACTAGGATGATTCTAGGCTGTTAAATAGATTTCTCAATAATGTAAATAACTAAATTGTTCTCTGCATATAGCAGGAAAACTAGCATGAAATATTGTTTCAGGCCCTGGGTTCTATGTGACACTACATTAGGAATTGGATTGTTTGGGTTTGCTTTGTGTTTTTGAGGTAGAGGAAGAAATGGGAATCTTTTTTTTCTCTTCCAGGAGTCAGTGGAAGAATAGTTCTCTAGCTAAGGAATGGACATACCTTTGTTTTAAAATATTTTATACTTACAAAAATCTAGAAATGGAGAGGGAACTGTTTTGAATAAGGATTTAAAATACCTGCACAAGGATAGAGAGAAACTATGTGACTCATTCTGTGAAAAGACTTCTTGCAGTTGTGAGTTATTTAGAAATGATCAAAATTTGTAATTAGGCTAATCCATTTAGTGATTCCTAATATTTTGTACTCACAGAGAACTAATTGACTAAACAACTTGAACGCTAGTGGTTTGTCCTTAGACAATCTGTCTTTGAATTTAAAGTCTTTATCGCTAAGACCTTGACTTTAAATTTTTCATCACTACAACCTTGAATTTAATTTCAGGTCTTCAACATGATGACCTTGGATTTAATTTAAAGTCTTCAACACTATGCGCTTTATCATATTATTCACAGATGCATTTTTGAAATGTAGTATGTAAAAGTATGTAACGTGCTGTTTATTAACAAAAGATTGTTCACAACATCTCATGTAGTTTAAATTTGTAAATACTGCTTCTGTTTTGTTTCTCCTTTATACACTTGACTGTCTTTGTGATAAGTGACATGAATTTTATGTTAGGATTAAGTATGTTTTCCTGAAACTTGGATTTTTTTTGTAATTATATAATTGAGAGTTAAGAATGAAATCCTTCAAGTGTTAAAAACTCACATTTTAAAAGCAAATTTTGGTTCCAATTCTGTATTTTGTATAATTGCTTATTTTCCAT